GAGGCCCAGGCAGGTGGATCCCTTAAAGTCAAGAGTTTGAGACCACACTGGCCAACATGGTGAAACTCGTCTACAAAAATACAAAAATTAGCCGGGCATGGTGGCACGCGCCTGTAATTGCAGATACTCTGGAGGCTGAGGCAGGGGAATCGCTGAAACCCAGGAGGCAGAGGCTGCAGTGAGCCGAGATCCCATCACGGCACTCTAGCCTGGGCGACAGAGAAATACTCTGTCTCAAAACAAAAGAAATAAGTAAATAAATAAAGGAATAAATCTCTTCCAAAAATGTGCTGAGGCAACTAACTGGATATCCACATGGAAAAGAATACTGTTAGATCCCTATCTCACACAATCAAACTCTTATTTTAAAACGTTTAAAAAAAAAGGAAAAAAAAGAGAGAGTGACGAGGAAGGGAGCCCTGCGGGAGGGGGTGTTACATTGTCGCCCAGGCTGGCCTGGACCCCCAGGCTCAGCAATCCTCCCGCCGCTGCTTCCTGAGTAGCTGGGACCTCAGTCTCCCGCGCCCGCGCCCACATCCCTGCTGTGTTTATCCAGAAGGTGGTGACCTCACTCCTCGCTGGCCTGAGCATTCCGTCCCACATCCCAGGCGGTGGCCCTAGGGAAGTCTCTGCAGCTGAGCACAGGGTGGACTCTCCCTCCCAAGTGAATGGAGACTGGAAAGGGAGAGGATTTCTATTCTGTTTTGTGGGCTGTCAGCATGAAATCGTACGTTCCATCCAGGCAGGGCTTTGCATTTTACATTCCAGTTTGCATCCCCGTTCCAGACAATTCCAGGGCTTTTGAATCATGCCTCAGCCTTCCTGGCCGGTCTCGCCTCCAAAACCCGAAAACTGAGGCCCTGGGAGCCAGGCTGAGAGACTCACAGGTCCCGCCACAGCCCCGCCCTCTGTCGGTTCTAAAGGGTAAAGTCTCTCTGCCCCGCCCCTACCTCGCCCAAGCCCGCCCACCTCCTCGCGGGTCCCGCCCAGGCCTGGCTTCTTTCCTGCGCGCGCAGCTTCGCGCAGACCCGGAAGCGGACGGCGTGGAGTGACTATCCCACCGCCGCGGGTGAGTTTCGCTCTGTTTTGTATTAAGTCTGTTGAGCAATAAACAACATATTTCTAACATTCAGGATTGACTTCTAAAGACTCTTGGTATGTGAGGAAGAAACCTGGAAGAGGAAGAGGAAAGCAAAGGAGTCAGGGATGGCTCTTCCTCAGGTGAGATGATATTCTTGGTGGATTGTTCTGTCAACCATTTGGTTAAAATGTGTTTTCATTTCAGGGTCTATTGACATTCAGGGATGTGGCCATAGAATTCTCTCAGGAGGAGTGGAAATGCCTGGACCCTGCTCAGAGGACTCTATACAGGGACGTGATGCTGGAGAATTATAGGAACCTGGTCTCCCTGGGTGAGGATGACTTCCCTCCTGGGGATGTGCCCATTTGAAACCTTTTGGTGTGTATACTTTTTAGATATCTCTTCCAAATGCATGATGAAGGAGTTCTCGTCAACAGCACAAGGCAATAGAGAAGTGTTCCATGCAGGGACATCTCAAAGACATGAAAGTCATCACAATGGAGATTTTTGTTTCCAGGATATTGATAAAGATATTCATGACATTGAGTTTCAGTGGCAAGAAGATGAAAGAAATGGCCATGAAGCACTCATGACAAAAATCAAAAAGTTGACAGGTAGTACAGAGCGATATGATCAAAATTATGCTGGAAACAAGCCTGTTAAATATCAGCTTGGATTCAGCTTTCATTCGCATCTGCCTGAACTGCACATATTTCACACTGAAGAGAAAATTGATAATCAAGTTGTGAAGTCTATCCACGATGCTTCCTTGGTTTCAACAGCCCAAAGAATTTCTTGTAGGCCTGAAACCCATATTTCTAATGACTATGGGAATAATTTCCTGAATTCTTCATTATTCACACAAAAACAGGAAGTACATATGAGGGAAAAATCTTTCCAATGCAATGACAGTGGCAAAGCCTATAATTGTAGCTCACTCTTAAGGAAACATCAGTTAATCCATTTAGGAGAGAAACAATATAAATGCGATATATGTGGCAAGGTCTTTAATTCGAAGCGATACGTTGCACGCCATCGTAGATGTCACACTGGTGAGAAACCTTACAAGTGTAATGAGTGTGGCAAGACCTTCAGTCAGACATATTACCTAACATGCCATCGTAGACTTCATACTGGAGAGAAACCTTACAAATGTGAAGAATGTGACAAAGCTTTCCATTTCAAATCAAAGCTTCAAATACATAGGAGAATTCATACTGGAGAGAAACCGTACAAGTGTAATGAGTGTGGCAAGACCTTTAGTCAGAAGTCGTACCTTACATGCCATCGTAGGCTTCATACTGGAGAGAAACCTTACAAGTGTAATGAGTGTGGCAAGACCTTTAGTCGGAAGTCACATTTTACATGCCATCATAGAGTTCATACTGGAGAGAAACCTTACAAGTGTAATGAGTGTAGCAAGACCTTTAGTCACAAGTCATCTCTTACATACCATCGTAGACTTCATACTGAAGAGAAACCTTACAAGTGTAATGAGTGTGGCAAGACCTTCAATCAGCAGTTAACCCTTAACATTTGTAGACTTCATAGTGGAGAGAAACCTTACAAATGTGAAGAATGTGACAAAGCCTACAGTTTCAAATCAAACCTTGAAATACATCAGAAAATTCATACTGAAGAGAATCCTTACAAGTGTAATGAGTGTGGCAAGACCTTCAGCCGGACGTCATCCCTTACATACCATCATAGACTTCATACTGGACAGAAACCTTACAAATGTGAAGATTGTGATGAAGCTTTCAGTTTCAAATCAAACCTTGAAAGACATAGGAGAATTTATACTGGAGAGAAACTACACGTGTAATGAGTGTGGTAAGACCTTCAATCAGGAGTTAACCCTTACATGCCATCGTAGGCTTCATAGTGGAGAGAAACCTTACAAATATGAAGAACTTGACAAAGCTTACAATTTCAAATCAAACCTTGAAATACATCAGAAAATTCGTACTGAAGAGAATCTTACAAGTGTAATGAGTGTGGCAAGACCTTGAGTCATACGTCATCTTTTGTGTACCATCATAAACTTCATAGTGGAGAGACCTTACAAATGTGAAGAATGTGAAGAAGCTTTCTGTTTCAAATCCAACCTTGAAAGACATAGGAGAATTCACACTGGTGAGAAACCTTACAGGTGTAATGAGTGTGGCAAGACCTTCAGCCAGACCTCATCCCTTACATGCCATTGTAGACTTCGTACTGGAGAGAAACCTTACAAATGTGAAGAATTTGAGTTTTCCATTTCAAATCAAACCTTGAAAGACAAAGGAGAATTCATACTGGAGAGAAACCATACAAGTGTAATGAGTGTGGCAAGACCTTTAGTCAGAACTCATACCTTACACGCCATCGTAGACTTCATACTGGAGGATACCTTACAAATGTAATGAGTGTGGCAAGACCTTTAGTCAGAACTCATACCTTACATGCCATCATAGACTTCATACTGGAGAGATACCTTAAAAGTGTAGTGAGTGTGGCAAGACCTTTAGTCTGAAGTCATACCTTACGCACCATCGTAGACTTCATACTGGAGAGGTACCTTACAAGGATAATGAGTGTAGAAAAACCTTTCATGGGCAGTCAGCATTTTACAAATGTAATGATTGTCACCAAGTCTTGAGTAATGCTACAACTATTGCAAATCATTGGAGAATCCATAATGAAGAGAGATCCTACAAGTGTGATAAATGCAGAATAAATGCAGAAAATTTTTCAGACATCCTTCATACCTTTGCAGTTCATGGGTGAAGTCGTATTAGAAACCTTACAAATGTGAAGAATGTGATGAAGCTTTCAGATTCAAATCAAACCTTGATAGTCATAGAATTCATACTAGAGAGAAACCTTAGCAGTGTAATGAACGTGGCAAGGTTTTAAATCAAAAAGCAAAGCTTGCACATCATCATAGAATTCATACTGGAGATAAACGTTACAAATGTGAAGCATGTGACAAAGTTTACAGTCGCAAATCAAGCCTCCAAAGACAGGAGAATTCATACTGGAGAGAAAGCTTACATATGTGAAGAATGTCACCAAGTTTTCAGTCACACTCAAACCTTGAAAGACACAGGAGAATTCCTACTGGAGAGATAGCATAAAAATGTAAGAGTTTGTGACAAGGCTTTCAGGCATAATTCGCACCTGGCACAACATCCTAGAATTCACATTGGAGAGAAAGCTTACAAGTATAATGAATGTGACAGGTCTTTAGTGGGCAGTCAACACTTGTTTACCATCAGGCAATCCATGGTGTAGGGAAACTTTACTTATGTAATGATTGTCACAAAGTCTTCAGTTACACTACAACCATTGCGAATCATTGGAGAATCCATAATGAAGAGAGATCATACTAGTTTAATAAATTTGGCAAATTTTTCAGACATTGTTCATAACTTGCAGTTCATCGGCGAACTCGTACTGGAGAGAAACCTTACAAATGTCATGATTGTGACAAGGTCTCAGTCAAGCTTCATTCTATGCAAAACATAGGAGAATTCATACAGGAGAGAAACCTCACAAGTGTGATGATTGCGGCAAAGCCTTTAATTCACATTCACACCTCACTAGACATCAGAGAATGCATACTGGACAGAAATCTTATAAATGTCATCAGTGTGCCAAAGTCTTCAGTCTGAGCTCACTCCTTGCAGGATATCAGAAAATTCATTTTGGAGATAGTTGTTCCAAATACAATGTGTATAGCAAACCATCAAGCATTAATTGACACTAGAGTCAGTTCAGCATTGACTTGAGTTTGACTTAACATTGAGTTGAAGCCTTAATTGACATTAAAGTGTTTATGTTAAGAGGACTGGGCCAGGCACAGTGGCTCACACCTGTAATCTGAGCGCTTTGGGAGGCCAGCACCGGTAGATCACTTGAGTTCAGGAGTTTGAGGTCAGCCTGGCCAACAGACGTGAGCCATTTTCCCAGCCTGTTTTTTGTTTCTTTAACAAAAACTGATAGGGATTTTTTTTTTTTTTTTTGAGATGGAGTTTCACTCTTGTTGCCCAGGCTGGACTGCAATGGAGCGATCCCAGCTCACTACAACCTCCGCCTCCCAGGTTCAAGCAATTCTCCTGCCTCAGCCTCCAGAGTAGCTAGGATTACAGGCATGAGCCACCACGCCCAGCTAATTTTGTATTTTTAGTAGAGATGGGGTTTCTCCATGTTGGTTAGGCTGGTCTTGAACTCCCAGCCTCAGATGATCCACCCACCTCGGCCTCCCAAAGTGCTGGGATTACAGGCGTGAGCCACTGCGCCCAGCCCCAGTGATAAGGATTTTTATGGGTACCGTGTTGAATCTAAATCACATTGGGTTATATAATCATTTAACAATATTAATTTTTCCAAACCATAAGTATGGGTTGTAGCTCTATGTTTCTAATCATTTTGATCAATGTTTGTAGATTTCAAGGTAAAAACCTCTGACCTTTTTACGTTTATTTCTAAGTATTTCTTACTTTAAGTTCTCCAGCCAATGGAAGTGTTTTAAAATTTTCTTTTAAAGTTGTTTGTTGTTAAAAGTATGGAAATTCAACTAATTTTTGGTGCTGATACTGTATTGTGCAAATCCACTGAATATGTTACTTAGTTCCAGTAGTATTTTGGTTGACTCTTTGTGATTTTCTGCACAGAAGATCATGTCGTCTACAAACAAATATAATTTTACTTCTTTCTTTCTGATTTCGATGAGTTTGATTTCTTCTGCTATTTAA